GAAACAGTACCCAACATCAATCACAGGAGACGGGAAGCAGAACTTTTATTTTTTTAATTTTAACTTAATTTTTATTTTTTGAGATGAAGTCTTGCTTTGTCGCCCAGGCTGGAGTGCAGTGGCGCGATCTGGGCTCACTGCAACCTCTGATTCCTAGGTTCCAGGGATCCTCCAGCCTCAGCCTCCTGAATAGCTGGGACTACAGGTGCTTGCTACCACGCCTGGCTAATTTTTGTATTTTTACTAGAGACGGGGTTTCACCATGTTGGCCAGGCTGGTCTCGAACTCCTAACCTCAAGTGATCCACCTGCCTTGGCCTCCCAAAGTGCAGGGATAACAGGCGTGAGCCACCACGCCAGCCAGAGCCTTTATTTCTAAGCTCTCAGCCAAACACATTAACATAGTTTTATTAACTTCATTACAAGATTCAAAGTATTTTAACAAGAACATTCATAAGGACTCACATCGGGAAAAAGTGCTTATATACACCATCCTCACCTTTAAAAAATGAAGATGACGTTTGTTTTCATTGATCACTTTATATAACATAATTATCTTTTAAGCAATTTCTGTATAACATGAAATAGAATGAGACATTTTCTAACTGTTATTAGAGACAGAATTAAAAAGCAAAATAAATATATAATAACCTTTATAACTTTTGTCTCACAGGCCTTCTATGTCAAACAAGAAATTATCTTTTCATTTTTTTCAGGACTATAACAAGGAAAGCTATAATTTAAATCTATAATAAGGTATATCATTTTAAAGGGCATTAGTCAAAGCTGCAATTTCCAAGCAAGCGGTGGTTTAGTCCAAAAGCTTGAAAAGTGGTAGCTTATTCTACACAAAAAGTACAGTGTAACTCTATGTATTTGACATAATTCTCTTCATGACTAAGCTGACTTCAAAAGTAGTATAAAAATCCATAAAAACTTAAAAATAAAGTAGGCTCTACATAAGAATGGAAACAAATATCTGTATTGAAAAAATGAATTCTTCCATTGCCTTTATTTTTTCCCTTATGTTCTCTATTTTAAAAGGTAAGAATGAGATCACTTAGCTAATTCACCAATCAAGAGTAGTTCAGTGGATTACTTTCATCCTTATACTATTATCAAGTTGAGCAGGGCTGATCCTTATCAACTTTTCTGGCTTCAAAGCTAGGAATCAGTGTAAAAGGGCTAAAAAATCTTTTACTCAACAGATGGGATCCACTTAAGTGGTCTGTCCATACTTTTAACCCACTGTTCTTTTGAAGTGAACACCATCATACAGTGGGCAAACTTCTGCTTATTCAACACTTTAAAAATACCTTTAAAATGAGAAATCTCCAAAAAACAAGCCGTGGTTTCTTATAAGTGTTTTTCACAGATGTACTAAAGTAAGCGTTTCCTTTCACACTCTTTGCGCCTAACCGTCTACATGATAGGGCCAAACCCAGGTTAAATATTTTTTTCCAGCTACCACTCTGGACACACCAACTAATTATGCACACCTCACAAAACCACCTTTCAAAATGCAGAGAGAATTAACAGCAAGGAAGTAAAGATTTTTCTAAATATAGTCCCATCATATTTATTTCACACTCATCAAGTAGGTCACTGGAGGTAGCTGGCAGCTAGGGACACTCAGATGCATCTCTCAAAGCCAAGGCTGAGACCAAGGGGTCACTGACAGCTGCGCCATCTACCTGTTGCAGCTGGGCCACTGCTCTGGACAACTGTCAGATCAGCTTCTTCGTCCTACAAATACTAATGACTGGATTTTTAAAATCGTTGTTTGCCACCCTTTCTTCCCGCCCCCCAACCCCATCGGGCCGCTCGGGCAGGGCCAAGGGCGCCGCGGGACTCACGAGCTCCCCTCCGCGCTGGCTGCAGCGGCGATGCCGGGCATGCCTGGCCGGGCCCGGCCGGGGGCGGCCTCGCTGCCGGGGCAGGGACCTCGCAGGCCGGCGCGCAGAGGCGAGGAACCCTCCCGGCGCCATCGACTCACCTACCCGCGGAGAGGCGACGGCGCGCGCCGCTCACCAGCCCGGGCCCCAGATCCAAGGAGGAGGGGCAGCGGCGCGGGGACCCTGTGGTGGGTGTCGTAAGGAGGAAAACGTGTTACCTAAGCCGGGGATGAGGACAGAGCAGGAGGCAGCAGCCTTTCCCTCGAGAAACGGAAGCGGCGGGGAGCAGGAGGAGGAGGAGGCGCGGCCCGGGCGCGAGGTTAGGCGAGGGGCGCTGGGCGTGCGGCCGCAGGCGCGGCCAGAGGACGAGGGTTGGGGAGGACGGCGGAGGTCACGCGAGCGAAGGCGAAGCCCCGGCGACGCACGGCCCCGCTTGGCTCGGCACCGGATCCGAGCTTGGCCTCAGCCAGGCCGCCGCCCCCGGCTTTCCCGCGGGACCGCGGCGTGGAAACGCGCGCTGCCGCCTCGGGGCTCCCGGGACGCGCGGGCCCCCCACGCCTGCCCGAGCCGGGCGTCCGCGACGTCACAAGTGGAGCGCGATGATTCAGAGGGAGGGCCAGGAAGGGAAGGGCTCTGGGGTCAGCTTGGCCACGGCTGCTGTTTCCTTGTCGCCGCCCACGAATTCACTTTTAAATCTTCCTCCTCCATTCATCTGTACTCTCATAGGGGACTGCGGGTTTGACAGATGGGTTGGCAGCTGTGAAGATGGACTTCCTGCCAGTGGTATCCGGGTCCCACTGTTCTAATGGAAATGTCAGGTGTACTGGATGTTCCTCAAGACACAGCAGTGTCTCTGGGCCTTGCCTCTTAAGGAGTGGGCCTCGGGCCACCTGGACAGGAAGCGCATCAAGGGTGGGGAACTTATCTCTCTCCAGCCTTTGGTGCTGTGATACTCAGTGTACCTTAAGGATGGTTTGGGTTGAACCTAGGTAGGAATGGGTGTTGGTGGGCGGGGTGGGGGTGGGGGGAATAGAAACCTTAAAAGGGCAACACAAAGTTTTGAATAGAAGAGGCCAAGCAGCCTCGCCCAGAAGCTGATGTTTGTGAATGTACTGGGCCTTCTAAAGCGGCGCTTCACACACCTTTTCACTTCTTGGCACAGGTAGGAAAGGATGATATTACAAGGGTCAAAATGGGGGTAAACAGAAGAGGCTGCTCCTGCAGAAGGCTTCCTGCAGAAGCCCTTGCACTTGGAGGGCTGGGAAGACCCATGCTGTATCTGCATCCCTGTCATTCGTTTCACGGCATCCAGTTGGGAAGCTCTGCTTAAAGCTTTGTCTGGCACGTTTTCTTAGCTACATTTTTCCACTCCAGCTGAGACTGCCTCACTGAGTTGTCAACACTTGGTCTTCTTCAGCAGTGAGGAACCAACAAGACAGGAGGCTGGGTCAATACTCAACTTGGCAAACTCCAGGAAATGGTGCTTAAAACGTTTGGCTTCTTGAATGGAATTCATGGTACTGCTCCCAGCCTGCACCTGGGTTCTCCAACTTGAGACAATTTCTCCCCGCATCCCCCCACCCTTCCCTGGCTTTCACTCACTAGCAAGTGGGCTGCTTCTACTTTCTTTCTCACATTCATTTCTTAGGTCCATTCTCAGAGCGGTTAGGATTACTGTTTAATTAGCCTCATAATCATATCTATGATGGCAAAATCAAGAAACAATTTAAACATGATTCTTAAAAGTAAGGAGATAAATACCAGAGACATAGAAGGTGAAAGAATTTGCCTCTAGGAAGCAGGAATTTAAATTTGGGGAAGACAGGGTGGAGCAAGGGATATAAATCTAGTCCATTTTTCTTTTCTTTTCTTTTCTTTTTTTTTTATTTTTAAGATAGAGTCTCACTCTGTCGCCCAGGCTGGAGTGCAGTGGCATGATCTTGGCTCACTGCAACCTCTGCCTCCTTCGTTCAAGCGATTCTCCCACCTCAGCCTCCCTAGTAACTGGGATTACAAGTGACTGCCACTATGCCCAGCTAATTTTGTATTTTTAGTAGAGACGAGGTTTCACCATGTTGGCCAGGCTGGTCTCGAACTCCTGACCTCAGGGGATCCGCCCAGCTCAGCCTCCCAAAGTGCTAGGATTCCAGGCGTGAGCCACTGCACCTGGCGGAATCTAGTCCATTTTCCACTTTGCTACCACACATCTGCAGGGTTTCTTGCTTGCTTAAAAGCTTTCATTGGCTCCCAATCTCTGATAATATCAAGAGCAAGTTCCTGAACAACTCATTCAAGACCCATCACCCCTCGCATCTGTCAACTCTGCCCCTTGAATATTACACCTCATTTTACTACACCACATCTAGTTCCCTGAATATGCAAACAGATTTCATACATTTGCACCTTTATACATGTTATTGCTTTTGCCTGGGAGAGTATTCTCTTGCTGCTATAATAATAGCTAATGACACTGTGCTAAGTACTTTCTGTGATTTATAACTGTTAATTCTTACATCAACCCTATGGTAAATGTTACTGTTATCTCCATTTTATAAACAAGAAAACTAAGACTTAAAGAGTTTAAGTGATTTGCAGAAATATGTAGTATTTGGTGAGGCTAAATTTGAACCCAGCAATCTGACTCCAGGACTAACATAATATTACCTATTCATCCTTCTAAAATGTTTCCCAGACACTAAATTTGAACAGGATTAAAAGATTTAAATGTTTTTAAGTCTTAAAAGGGCAAGGAGAAAATACAAGTGAATTGCTTTTAATCTCAAACTAAGCATGAAACAACGGCTGAAATTACAAAGGAAAAGTGACAGATCTGACTGTTGAACTTTTAACTTCTTTTATCCAAAAAAAAACCCCATAGAATAAAATTTAAAAACAAGTAAAAATTACAAAAAATTTGCAATATACATGACAGATAAGCATAACATTAAAGAGAACTTAGAAAGAAAAAATAGCCTACTAAAAATGAGCAAAATGCAAATTCGTCATCATGAGAGAAAAATGTAAATGGCCAAACATTTTTAAGAGAAGTAAAAACTTAAAACGATAATGCACCATCAAATTGAGAATAAAATAATACTCAGAGCTAGTAATTTGGGCCAGTGACCCTTGGAGTAGGATGTATAGCAACTAAAGAAACTCATACATTACTGAGAAGGGTGTAAATTGGCTCAACGATTCTGGAGAGCAATTTGACAGAATGTAGTGAAAGCGTCAAAAATGTTCACACACTTTGACTTAAAAATTACATTCCTGGAAATTTATAATACAAACATTTTCTATAAAAGGTCAGATGGCAAATACTTTGGGCTTTGAAGGCCACATATGTCTCTGTGGCTTTTCTTTTGTGTGTGTGTTTAAAAAAAAAAAAAACTGCCCCCCCTCCCCCCACCCTTGTTAGGCCATTCTTGCATTACTATAAAGAAATACCTGAGGCTGGTTAATTTATATGAAAAGAGGTTTAACTGGCTCATGGTTCTGCAGGCTGTACAGGAAGCATAATGCCATCTGCTTCTGGGGGGGCCTCAGGAAGCTTCCAATCATGCTGGAAGGTGATGGGGAGCAGATGTCTCACATGGTGAGAACGGGAGCAAGAAGGAGTTGGGGGGGAGGAGCCACATAAACAATGAGATCCCTGTGAGCTCAGAGTGAGAGCACACTTATCACCAAGGAGATGGCCCAAGCTATTCATGAGGGATCCGCCCCTATGATCCAAACACCTCCCACCAGGCTCCACCTCCAACACTGGAGATTATATCTCAACATGAAATTTGAATGGGACATCCAAACTGTATCACCCCCAAAATGTAAAGTCTCATCACAGTACATTTGGTAATGGCCAAAAGAGAAACCAAACTAAATGTCCGAGAATAAAAATTAGTTACAACTAGATACACGGAGGCAAGTTTTTAAAAAGTGTTAAAATTTTAAAATGTTGCAGAATGGTATCTATTGGATAAAATAGTATTTATGATTTATTAAGTGGAAAATACAGTTTACAAAATAATATGGTGTGATCCCGAAAACAACATAATCATGTGTGTATAAATGCATAGAAAAAAATCTGGAAAGATATAAACAGATATTTATAGTGGTCTAGGGCAGGGGATGGAATTGTAGATATTTGCTTTTTGTTTTATGTATATGTTTCCCATAATGAAATGTATTGTTTATATAATTAAAAAATATACGAAACTTTGCTTGGGGGACAACAAAGCACCTCATTTGTTAATTTGGGAAAATCTTTTATTACAATCTCTGTAAGGAGTTGGTTGCTCTCTCTTCTGTACTCCCTGATTACATAATGCTCTTCTGAGCACTTTTATTTAATAGCAGAATGGTTGATATCATTATTTAGTTAAGGTTTCCTCTATTATCGAACATCTGAGTTCCCAGTACACTAGTCTCCCCTTATCTGTGGTTTTGCTTCCAAGGTTTCAGTTATGATCAACCAAGATCTGAAAATATTAAATGAAAAATTCCAGAAATAAAACAATTCATAAGTTTTACATTGTGCACCATCCTGCTGTATCCTGTCCAGGCCATGGGTCATCCCTCTTGTTCAGTGTGTCCACACTGTAGATGCTCCCCTGTCTGTTAGTCACTTTGTAGTTGGCTTGGTTGTCAGACCTACTGTCAAGGTATTGCAGTACTTATGTCCAAGTAACACTTATTTAACTTAATAATGGCCCCTAAACACAAGAGTAGTAATGTTGGCAATTTGGGTATGCCAAAGAAAAGTCATAAAGTGCTTCTTTTAAGTGAAAACCCAAAAGTTTTTGAATTAGTAAGGAAAGAAAAAAATCCATATGCTGAGGTCGCTAAGATCTATGATAAGAATGAATCTTCTACCTGTGAAATTGTGAAGGAAAAAGAAATTCACGTTAGTTTTGCTGTTGTACCTCAAACTGCAAAAGTTATGGCCACAGTGTATAACTTTTATTAAAATATATTTGTATAACTGTTCTTATTTTACTTTTCTGTTTTATTTTTAGAGACAGGGCTTCATTCTGTCACCCAGGCTGGAGTGCAAAGGTGCAATCATAGCTCACTGCAGCCTCAAACTCTTTGGCTCAAGTGATCTTCCTGCCTCAGCCTCCCAAGTAGCTGGGACTGCAGGTGTGCATCACTACGCCCAGCTAATTTTTTAATTTTTTGTGCAGATGGAGTCTGACTCTGTTGCCCAGGAACTCCTGGCCTCAAGTAATCCTCCCGCCTCGGTTTTCCAAAGAGCTGGGATTACAGGCATGAGCCACTGTGCCTGGCTATTCTATTTTATTAGCAGTAATTGTTGTTAATCTCTTATTGTGCCTTATTTATATTAATAACTTAATCATAGATAGATATGTATAGGAAAAAACATTGTATATAAAGGGTTCAGTACTATCTGCAGTTTCAGATATCCATGAGGGGTCTTGAAACGTATCCCCCACAGGTAAGGGGGGACTTGTATTTCTCTGTTATAAATATGCTGGTTATTCTCCACTTGTTGTGTTTTAGTGCCATCTTCTGCTCTTCTCTGCTAGACTCTGTGCCTCAGAAGGTGGAATTTTTCATAAACTATTCCAGCTGGGGTCTCATGCCAGTTGGTTTTGACCAATGGGTAACACCATCAGTAGATTGGAGGATGGAAAAGGAAAAAAGGTTAGGATATGTTTCACCACCTCTTTTCCTGCTTCTGGCTGGGTTCTGATGGTGGCTTTGTCCCTTGAAGGCTCCTCCTGCAAGGCAGCCCTGCTCCACTGTGCCAGCCTTCACTGGGCTCTACTAACGTGATTCCCTCCCCTTATTTCTTCAGGCCTAGCTGTGCTAACTCCTAGGTACCTCCATGTTTCTTGTTTCCTTTCATCCAACCCTAACCCTAACTTCTATAAATAGTTCCCGCAATAAAGTCTCTTCAGCTGAAACATCTGAGTGGAAATTGATTCCTGTTATGACA